CTTAATGCCTCTACAGATAAAAAGGGAGGAAAGATTTTCATTTTTAGGGAACCCCAGAGGGAAAAAGTTTATCAATGAGAAATACAATGTTCTGGATAATTTTGGTTGGGTAGGAATGTATGTTGAGGGAGGGGACTAGAGTTGGGAGAGAGGAAGCAACACATCAGTCTCCTTGGAGCAGTAGAGTCCTTTCAGTCCGGTAAAGAGCACAGTAAGTAGCAGGTAGAATCAGCTCCTGGCCTGTTGTTTTGCTGGGGGCAAAGGGTTGGAGGAACACAGACTAAATTGGGAAGGCTAGTGTGCCTCTCGGCTTTTGGACTTGGGACCTGAAAGAAGGCTGAGTCCTGAGCTCCGCTTCCCAGCTAGGCGGTGATCGCCCCCTGTGACTCCGGATGCACACAGCAGCCCCAAGCACGCCGCGGCCGCCGCCCGACCCTTCACCGCCTCCGGCTCTCCCGCCTGGCACTCTGGAGCCACACACACCAGCTTCCTGGACACCTGTGTGCCCCAAGCTCTGGGTCTAGGCATCCCCCTCACCCCAGAGAGACCGGTCTCAGCGCCTCAGCAATTGGGTCCCTCCGACCTCTGTGTCCCCGAGTTCTGCCACCCTGGTCACCTCCGCAGGTTCCCCAAGCTGCGACCTCAGTCCAACTGGGAGCCCTGCGCGCCCACCCGGCAGCCCCACTGCGCTGCTCGCCCGCGGTTCCAGCGCCTGGGTGGGACGCGCAGTGGCTCAGCTGCGGGACCTCCGCCTCCGGGTAAATCCTCCTCCTCCCCTTTCTCCGCCTAAGGCCCTGCCCTCCCCCTGCAGCAAGCCGCTCCGGTGCGTGCGCCCGTCTCTCCGCCGAAGACACCTGCGCTTCCTTCCCCACCCTCCTCCTCCTCCCTTTCGCTGCGGTTTCTCCGCTGCCTTTGGGAGCTCGGGAGCGGCAGCTGGAGGAGGAGCACGGGGAGGAGGGGAAGGCGAGGAGGAGTAGGGGCGGGGTGGGTGGGGAGAGAGCCGGGAGGGTGTGGACTGGCAGCCACTCTGCAGCTGGTCGCCAGGGACCCGGTCCCTCCTGCGCGCCCAAGTGATGGAGGGGAAGAGATTCGCTTAGACACACACACGCGCACACAGCTGGGCACGTCTCCGGGAGGCAGCTGCCGGCTCGGGCGCTCTGGGGGCCGGGCGGCGGCCGTGACAGCGCCAGCCGCGGGGAGCGGGGCGCCCGCACAGCTTGGCACCGGAGGCTCGAGGACGCAGGAAGGGAAGATCCCAGTCACACTGAGTGTTGCTCTTTTGGGCGGATTGGGAGGGAGCGGGCTGCCCGAGGAGCTGTCACCGAGGACGCCCGAAGTCTCGCCCTCTGCGCGCAGGGTCCGGGGCTGCGCCGGTGCCCTCGTGGGGCAAGGAGGATGCGCACCTCCCCCCGCAGAGCGGCTGCGGTCTCCGGCACTGCGCGGACTCCGGCTCCTGCGGCCGCCCGTGCCGTGCCCGCGCCACGGGAGCGCGCCCTGCCGCACCTGGTTCCAGCCTCTCGGGGAAGTGCAGGAAACGCGCCCTAAACTCCACTACTTCTCGCCCGCCTGCCCCCCCGCCCGGCTCCCCGCCTCAGACCTCGCCGCCGCCGCCGCCGCCGCCGCCGCCTGCGTGTGGGGCCCGCTCGCGTCTTACTCACACGCGCCACGCACAGCCCTGTTGGTTTGCTCTCATTCACGCCGACTCGCTCTCCGCCGAGCCTAGCCCGGGCATCCGAAACTACTGGACCAACTGCCGTCCGGACCGCAGCAGCGGCCGGGTGACCCCCACGCGACCCGCCGCCGACCCCCGCGCCCTGAGGCTCCCGCCCGCGCCGCCACCGCCGGGGACCACGGTGAGCAAGGCGCGCTGCCCGCCTCGCGCGGGGGAGGGGCTTTGAGACCTCTAGATTTGGGGGGAAATGAGAAGGGGCAAATCGCCAAAGGGAAGCATCCGGGTGATGCCAGCAAAAAAGCACTTTGTGGGGTTCGGTTCTCCTGGGCGCTGCCTGGGGAAGACTTTTGAGAGGTTTGCTTAGGACCAGAGGTTAAACTAGTGCGAGATGAGAAACGGCGGGGGCAATTCCTGGGGTAAAATTAGACAGAAGGTGTCAGTCAGCCTGCCTGTCTGTTTCTCTCTCAGTCTCTCCCAGAGCGCTGGGTAGCGCTCTCTTTGAGGGAGAAAGGGAACACGCGTTTACTGCGCTCGCCAGAGTTTAGGGGTTCGCGTTCGGTCACTTCTGGGGTGGCTGTGGAGCTGTTTGGAGCGCGAGGGCAGCTTTGGGACAGTGGGGGCCTGCGAGGCCCCAGCAGAGGACAGGCAGAGGGCAGGCAAAGAACAGGCAAAGGCTAAGTTAACATGTGGGTGGGGTTTTCTCTTCCCAGCTGGCCCCCCCCACACCCCTCACAGCCCCACTTTATGCATCTCTTCCCACCCAACACACACGCGCGCGCGCGCGCGGGATGGATGCAGTCGAAGGGTGGTCATACTGTTACTACAAACAAGTCTGAGAGGTCGCTGTCGCTACTCACTGGAGCGCTGAGACTCCTGCTCCTGTTACTTGGGCGACCACCTTGGTTTAGGGCAACCTGCAAGGAGCGTCCAGCTTAAGGTGGATGTCTTTACCTGGAGGTTCCAAGCGCCCAGCAAACAAACAACTCCGGAGTCACTTCACCTTGGTGGGTTTCCTCTACTCTTCCGCTTCCCTACTTGACCGACCACTTCTTTTTCTGTTCTGTTTAGAGATAATCAGATACTCACTGTCTTCAGCATTGGTGTCTTCTATTCTCAACGGCATTTCTGGTGGCCACCCCAGGAGTCTCCCTGACCTGTTTTAAAACCCTTGGAAATTAAGGAGAGAATCCACTACATATATTCCTTTGAAAGTTTCCACCATATATGTTCAAAAATTGCTGAATGAGCACAAGGATTTGAAGGTAAGCAAATTTAGGGGGTACCACCACACATAGAAAATCACTTTGCCTCCTTGTCCACCCCCAGGTGCTAAAGCAAGGGATAAACCAAAAGGACAGCCAGTAGGTGAGGAGAGGCCATGGAATACCCGCCAACAAGATAATCATCGCTGGAATAATAGGGACCTGTCTGAATGTAGGTATGTGTGCCGAAGACTTCTACGTGCTCTCGTTACCTCTAAGAGAAGTTTATTTCTCTGCCAGGTGCGGTGGCTCATGGCTGTAATCCCAGCACTTTGGGAGGCCAAGGTGGGAGAATCACTTGAGGTCAGGAGTTCAAGACCAGCCTGGCCAACATGGTAAAACCCTGTCTCTACTAAAAATACAAAAAGAGATGGCTGCTGATGAGTCCTTCTATCGCAGGCTGCAGCAGTCCTGAAGGTTGATGGAGGGCCATGCTATTCAAACAGCAGGCGTGGCTGAGACAGAAGCTCCTGGTGCTGGGAAGCCTTGCCGTTGGGAGTCTCCTGTATCTAGTCGCCAGAGTTGGGAGCTTGGATAGGTGGGTGCTTAAAACACATGCTTATACCCCTGATGAGCTTAAAGTGTCTCTGTCTTGCTTGCAGGCTACAACCCATTTGCCCCATTGAAGGTCGACTGGGTGGAGCCCGCACTCAGGCTGAATTCCCACTTCGCGCCCTGCAGTTTAAGCGTGGCCTGCTGCACGAGTTCCGGAAGGGCAACGCTTCCAAGGAGCAGGTTCGCCTCCATGACCTGGTCCAGCAGCTCCCCAAGGCCATTATCATTGGGGTGAGGAAAGGAGGCACAAGGGCCCTGCTTGAAATGCTGAACCTACATCCGGCAGTAGTCAAAGCCTCTCAAGAAATCCACTTTTTTGATAATGATGAGAATTATGGTAAGGGCATTGAGTGGTATAGGAAAAAGATGCCTTTTTCCTACCCTCAGCAAATCACAATTGAAAAGAGCCCAGCATATTTTATCACAGAGGAGGTTCCAGAAAGGATTTACAAAATGAACTCATCCATCAAGTTGTTGATCATTGTCAGGGAGCCAACCACAAGAGCTATTTCTGATTATACTCAGGTGCTAGAGGGGAAGGAGAGGAAGAACAAAACTTATTACAAGTTTGAGAAGCTGGCCATAGACCCTAATACATGCGAAGTGAACACAAAATACAAAGCAGTAAGAACCAGCATCTACACCAAACATCTGGAAAGGTGGTTGAAATACTTTCCAATTGAGCAATTTCATGTCGTCGATGGAGATCGCCTCATCACGGAACCTCTGCCAGAACTTCAGCTCGTGGAGAAGTTCCTAAATCTGCCTCCAAGGATAAGTCAATACAATTTATACTTCAATGCTACCAGAGGGTTTTACTGCTTGCGGTTTAATATTATCTTTAATAAGTGCCTGGCGGGCAGCAAGGGGCGCATTCATCCAGAGGTGGACCCCTCTGTCATTACTAAATTGCGCAAATTCTTTCATCCTTTTAATCAAAAATTTTACCAGATCACTGGGAGGACATTGAACTGGCCCTAAAATAATATGTCATACAACACTATGTGTTGTGCCTGGAGACACACAATGTCTCCTGTAGATTAAAATATGCACTTTTCCTAGGCAGAGCTATCCAAGTCATTTTTCCATGTATATTTGTACATACGCAGTGTGTGACCAAATATAAGATCAGTTCTTTTTCTACTGAAAATTTACGAAAAAAAAAAAATTGCTGTCTGCATAGTCGCATCTTTTAAGCTATTTACAAAAGAGAAGAGGTGGTGGTATTGGGGGAAAGTGACTTCAGCTATTCTCAAAGAGTTAGTCTTCCTTTGATTCAGAATTTGTCACCCGCCATTTTCATAGATTTAAGCCAAAAGATAAATGTGTGAAAATGTACCAATGGCTGCGAAGCTTCAGGAAGTAGAGGATCCAGTGATGCATTTTTTTTTTCCTAAGGGAAAGCTGGCTCTTTAATTCAGATGCTGAATTGGTGCCATGAAAACAGAAAATGCTATTTTCTTATTATTTAAAAGAACGTCTTATCTCATAAAATTGACATTGTTCCAAAGTTCTTGTGGTGATTTTGCACTATTGTTTTCTCGTATGGACCATGGTGTCACTTGTAGCATGTCAATCACACATTGGAAAGTCAAGTCCTTTTACTTCCATGTTGTATGTCAACAGAGAGAAATGTCATGTACATAATGTATATTGTTGTAAATACTGGTTTCACACTAAGTAATTCTATTTTGTAAACTGAATATGGCTATTTAATTTATTGTGAAAATTAAATTTATTGTGGTATTTAAAAATGGAATGGATTAAAATTACTCTATGTGCAATTTTTTTTTTTTTTACTCATTTTGTTTTACGTGCCCCCTGCTGGCTTCCAAAATGGAAGCTGTTTACGTGCATATGAGAGCACTTGGAAAGATGTGCTTCCCTGCTGGATTTCTGTACCCCAGTGAAAATGTATTTATGAAGTGAGGTTGAGTATATTAAAAAAGAAAAACCTCAACCATCTGGAAATCAAGTATAATAGCCACCTCAAAGAACCCTAGTGCTGCTCTGCTACAACTTTGTAACAATTAATTTACTCGCAGTTGCTGCTGCTCAGGAAGAGAGACAAGGAATATTTTAACAGAATCAAGGCATAGAAGAATCACCATTTTATTTGAACCTCTAATCAGAGTCAGACCAGTAGAGAAATTAAATAAGATTAGAAAACTCTGTACTGAAAGCTGCTGATGCTTCAAAAATGAAAACAAGATCTCACAACTCTCCCTGTTAGTTGAAAATATATCAATTTGCTCTGAAAGGATTCAGCTGCCTAGTGTTGCCATTACTAACATAAACATATGGCTCATATTTCCATCCAGAGAAATTAATGCTAAATTGGTGCCTCGCTAACATCAGATACACTGTATTATGCTTAAATATATTCAGTAAAATGTGGAAAGGGGTATTAACAACGACAACAAAAAGATGGATTTTTTTTTTCTCACAATCACAGTTGCTAATCCAGTGGGAGATGTTTGAGAGAGTTTTGTTCAACATCACAGTGAGAGTGCCTAGGGAAATCAGAAAATTACAATGGATTCCCCTTTGATTGTAATAAGTGTTGATTTTCTCCATGAGTTGTTTATCCTGTCTAGTGATTTGATGGTGAACTTTTCTAAATAAATAGCCCTTTCCCCTCCGGTGTCGGTATATATTGCTTCTCAAGCCAGCG